CGCGCCTGTAGTCCCAGCTACTCGGGAGGCTGAGGCAGGAGAATCGCGTGAACCCAGGAGGTGGAAGTTGCACTGGACCGAGATCGCGCCATTGCACTCCAGTCTGGGCGACAAGAGCAAGACTCCATCTCAAAAAAAAAAAAAGAGTAGACAGGTAAAACATGGCCTGTTAGGCAACCGTTACCTTTGTGAGGGTGTTGGGGTTCAGTCTTTGAGCAGTGGGAAGCCATTGAGGGGTTTTAACCACAACTTGATCCGGGGAAAGGTTTGGGGCATTTGGGCCAGTTTCAGACAAAACTTAGCTTTTTGCTAACGTGGGGGAAATTGCTCCTCCTCAAGGTTTAAGATGAGTGGAGATAAAGTTTCCTGGCTCAATAACAGGGACCACTGAGCAAGAAAATACACAGTATATTGACTTGCGATATAAAGAGAGCCGGGACGGAACACTGGTTCAAAACTGGGCTTTTGAGCAGGGCACGCCTAGCTTTGTTTCTCATTGGGTCATTTTACTAGCAATGACAGCCTGAGCTGCTGGAGCTCTTCGGAGTCTCAGTTTCCTCATCTGGGAAACCAGCACTACAGTAAAACCTTCTACAGGTACCACCACAGAATCGAGGTAATGAAAGCGAGACCCTTAGCAGAGTGCCTGGTAGTTAAGTGCCCAGCTCAGGGTATTGTTTGGGATAAAGGGTCCAGAAAGTAGCTCAGCTCAAAACCGAAAAGACTCACTCTGGAGGAAATAAGAGACGGGGCTAGGTTGCCTTTCCTCCTTTGAACCCCCTGGTGCAGCCGGAGCCCGCGCCCCTTAAAGTGATCTCCAGTTGTCCGAAAGGCCCGCCAGGGATCTGGCGAAACGGGGGCGGGGGAGGGCTCAGGGAAGAGGAGAAGCTGAGCCCGGGCCCCAGAAGCTCGGTGGCGAAACTTTGACGCCTTCTATTTAAAGTCGCGGGGCTCGCCCGCCCCCGGCGCCGGGAACCCGAGCCGCCCCCGCAGGGGCAGGGCTGGGGAGGGCAGGGGCCAGAGCAGTCGGAGGGAGAACACCAGGCGCGGCGCGGGCGGCTCCGGCTCCGGCCCCGGCCCAGGCCCGGGAGAGGCGATGGCGAGCCGCGATAGCAACCACGCTGGCGAGAGCTTTCTCGGCTCCGACGGGGACGAGGAGGCGACCCGGGAGCTGGAGACCGAGGAGGAGTCGGAGGGCGAGGAGGACGAGACGGCGGCGGAGTCGGAGGAGGAGCCGGACTCCAGGTAGCGCGAGCCTCTCTCCTCGGCCCAGGGCCTAATATATAATTAATATTGTTATTTGCTATAGGTTATCAGACCAGGATGAAGAGGGAAAGATCAAGCAGGAGTATATCATATCTGACCCCTCCTTTTCCATGGTGACAGTCCAAAGGGAAGATAGTGGGATAACCTGGGAAACCAATTCAAGTAGATCTTCTACTCCTTGGGCTTCAGAAGAAAGTCAGACTTCTGGTGTGTGTAGTCGGGAAGGGTCAACTGTGAATTCTCCTCCTGGAAATGTTTCCTTTATTGTGGATGAAGTGAAAAAGGTTCGGAAAAGGACTCATAAGTCAAAGCATGGTTCACCATCATTACGCCGGAAAGGCAACAGAAAAAGAAATTCTTTTGAATCCCAAGATGTTCCAACAAACAAAAAAGGCAGTCCTTTAACTTCAGCAAGCCAGGTACTAACCACGGAGAAAGAGAAGTCATATACTGGCATTTATGATAAAGCAAGAAAAAAGAAGACCACTTCAAATACACCTCCGATTACTGGGGCAATATACAAAGAACACAAGCCATTAGTGTTAAGACCAGTCTACATAGGAACAGTACAATATAAAATTAAGATGTTTAATTCGGTTAAAGAAGAATTAATTCCTCTACAATTTTATGGAACATTGCCAAAGGGTTATGTAATTAAAGAAATACATTATAGGAAAGGGAAAGATGCATCCATTAGTCTAGAGCCAGATTTGGACAATAGTGGTTCTAATACAGTGTCCAAAACACGCAAATTAGTAGCCCAAAGCATAGAGGATAAAGTAAAAGAGGTTTTTCCACCCTGGAGAGGCGCACTCTCCAAAGGATCAGAGTCCCTAACCTTAATGTTCAGTCATGAAGATCAAAAGAAAATTTATGCTGATTCTCCCCTAAATGCCACATCTGCATTGGAGCACACAGTTCCCTCTTATTCAAGTAGTGGCAGAGCAGAACAAGGAATACAGCTCAGGCATTCACAGTCAGTGCCACAACAGCCAGAAGATGAAGCAAAACCACATGAAGTGGAACCTCCATCTGTGACACCCGACACACCTGCAACTATGTTCCTGAGAACAACAAAGGAAGAATGTGAGCTTGCTTCACCAGGAACTGCAGCTTCAGAGAATGACTCTTCAGTCTCACCATCATTTGCTAATGAGGTAAAGAAGGAAGATGTGTATTCTGCTCACCATTCCATTTCTCTGGAGGCAGCGTCACCAGGTCTGGCAGCATCTACCCAGGATGGTTTGGACCCAGACCAAGAACAGCCGGACCTGACTTCAATAGAAAGGGCAGAACCAGTCTCCGCAAAACTGACCCCTACCCATCCCAGTGTCAAAGGAGAGAAGGAGGAAAACATGCTTGAGCCATCCATTTCTCTTTCTGAACCTCTAATGTTAGAAGAACCAGAGAAAGAAGAAATAGAAACTTCCCTACCCATAGCTATTACCCCTGAACCTGAAGATTCTAATTTAGTAGAAGAAGAGATCGTAGAACTTGATTACCCAGAAAGCCCATTGGTTTCCGAGAAGCCCTTCCCACCACATATGTCCCCTGAAGTGGAGCACAAAGAAGAAGAGCTTATTCTACCATTATTGGCAGCATCATCTCCTGAACATGTTGCTTTGTCTGAGGAAGAAAGAGAGGAAATTGCATCTGTTTCTACTGGTTCTGCTTTTGTATCAGAGTATTCAGTACCACAGGATTTGAACCATGAATTACAGGAGCAAGAAGGTGAGCCAGTTCCCCCATCCAATGTAGAAGCTATAGCTGAACATGCAGTTTTGTCAGAAGAAGAGAATGAGGAATTTGAGGCTTATTCCCCAGCTGCAGCCCCTACATCTGAGAGCTCTCTCTCACCATCCACAACTGAGAAGACTTCAGAGAACCAGTCTCCACTGTTTTCAACAGTTACACCAGAATACATGGTCCTATCAGGAGACGAGGCCTCAGAAAGTGGGTGTTACACACCAGACTCCACATCTGCTTCTGAATATTCAGTTCCATCACTGGCAACAAAAGAGTCACTGAAGAAAACAATTGACCGTAAGTCCCCGTTAATATTGAAAGGTGTTTCTGAGTACATGATTCCATCAGAAGAGAAGGAAGACACTGGATCGTTTACTCCAGCTGTGGCCCCTGCTTCTGAGCCCTCTCTCTCACCATCCACAACCGAAAAGACTTCTGAATGCCAGTCACCACTGCCTTCTACTGCCACATCAGAACACGTGGTCCCATCAGAAGGAGAGGACCTAGGAAGTGAACGTTTCACACCGGATTCAAAGTTGATCTCCAAATATGCAGCCCCACTCAATGCAACACAGGAATCTCAAAAGAAAATAATCAATGAGGCATCCCAATTCAAACCAAAAGGTATTTCTGAGCACACAGTTCTGTCAGTAGACGGCAAGGAGGTCATTGGACCATCTTCCCCAGATTTGGTTGTTGCATCTGAACACTCTTTCCCACCACACACAACCGAGATGACTTCTGAATGCCAGGCCCCACCACTTTCAGCCACCCCATCTGAATATGTTGTTCTATCAGACGAAGAGGCAGTCGAGTTGGAACGATACACACCCTCTTCTACATCTGCTTCTGAATTTTCAGTACCACCATATGCAACACCGGAGGCACAGGAGGAAGAAATTGTCCATAGATCTCTAAATCTAAAAGGTGCATCCTCACCCATGAATTTATCAGAAGAAGATCAAGAAGACATTGGACCTTTTTCTCCAGATTCTGCATTTGTGTCAGAATTCTCATTTCCACCGTATGCAACCCAGGAAGCAGAGAAAAGAGAATTTGAGTGCGATTCTCCAATATGTTTAACATCACCATCTGAGCACACTATTTTGTCAGATGAAGACACTGAAGAAGCGGAACTGTTCTCTCCAGACTCAGCATCACAAGTTTCAATCCCTCCCTTTAGAATCTCAGAAACAGAGAAAAATGAACTTGAGCCTGATTCACTATTAACTGCAGTGTCTGCTTCAGGTTATTCCTGCTTTTCAGAAGCAGATGAGGAAGACATTGGATCCACAGCTGCTACACCTGTATCTGAGCAGTTCAGTTCATCACAGAAGCAAAAAGCTGAAACTTTCCCTTTGATGTCTCCGCTTGAAGACTTAAGTCTGCCGCCTTCAACAGATAAATCAGAGAAAGCAGAAATTAAGCCAGAGATTCCAACAACCTCAACATCTGTATCTGAATATCTCATTTTGGCACAGAAGCAGAAAACTCAAGCATATTTAGAGCCTGAGTCTGAAGACTTGATTCCTTCACATTTAACCAGTGAAGTGGAGAAGGGAGAAAGGGAGGCAAGTTCATCAGTAGCTGCAATACCTGCTGCTTTACCTGCACAATCATCTATAGTAAAGGAAGAAACCAAACCTGCATCTCCACATTCAGTTTTACCTGATTCAGTCCCTGCAATCAAGAAAGAACAGGAACCCACAGCAGCACTCACTCTAAAAGCTGCAGATGAACAGATGGCTTTGTCAAAAGTCAGAAAGGAAGAAATTGTGCCTGATTCTCAAGAAGCTACAGCACATGTATCACAGGATCAAAAAATGGAGCCTCAGCCTCCAAATGTTCCAGAGTCTGAGATGAAATATTCAGTTTTGCCTGACATGGTAGATGAGCCAAAGAAGGGTGTCAAGCCCAAATTAGTTCTAAATGTGACTTCTGAACTAGAACAGAGAAAGTTGTCCAAGAATGAGCCTGAAGTAATAAAACCATATTCACCTCTAAAGGAAACATCTTTATCTGGACCTGAGGCTTTATCAGCAGTGAAAATGGAGATGAAACATGATTCCAAAATAACAACTACACCTATAGTGCTTCATTCAGCTTCCTCAGGAGTGGAAAAGCAAGTTGAACATGGTCCACCTGCACTAGCATTTTCAGCTTTGTCAGAAGAAATTAAAAAAGAAATTGAACCCAGTTCCTCAACAACTACAGCATCTGTAACTAAGCTTGATTCAAACTTAACCAGAGCAGTAAAAGAAGAAATCCCAACAGATTCATCTCTTATCACTCCTGTAGATCGTCCAGTCTTAACAAAAGTAGGAAAGGGTGAATTAGGAAGTGGTTTGCCACCACTGGTAACATCTGCAGATGAACATTCAGTTCTTGCAGAAGAAGACAAGGTGGCAATTAAAGGTGCTTCTCCCATTGAAACTTCATCCAAACATTTAGCTTGGTCAGAAGCAGAGAAGGAAATTAAATTTGATTCACTTCCAAGTGTCTCCTCTATAGCAGAGCATTCTGTTTTGTCAGAAGTAGAAGCCAAAGAAGTTAAAGCTGGGTTGCCAGTAATCAAAACATCATCTTCTCAGCATTCAGATAAATCTGAGGAAGCAAGGGTAGAAGACAAACAAGATCTTTTATTTTCTACAGTCTGTGACTCTGAACGTTTGGTTTCATCACAGAAGAAGAGCTTGATGTCTACCTCAGAGGTGTTAGAGCCTGAACATGAGCTTCCACTCAGCCTATGGGGTGAGATAAAGAAGAAAGAAACTGAACTTCCTTCATCACAAAATGTGTCACCTGCATCCAAACATATAATCCCAAAAGGCAAAGATGAGGAAACAGCAAGTTCATCTCCTGAGTTGGAAAATTTAGCATCAGGTTTAGCCCCAACATTACTGCTCCTCAGTGATGATAAGAACAAACCGGCAGTGGAGGTATCTTCTACAGCTCAGGGAGACTTCCCATCAGAAAAACAAGATGTTGCTTTGGCAGAGCTGTCTTTGGAACCTGAGAAGAAAGACAAGCCACACCAACCGTTGGAATTACCAAATGCTGGGTCAGAATTTTCTAGTGATTTAGGTAGACAAAGTGGATCCATAGGTACAAAACAAGCAAAGTCTCCCATAACTGAAACAGAGGATTCTGTTTTAGAAAAAGGCCCAGCTGAGCTTAGGAGCAGAGAAGGAAAAGAAGAAAATAGAGAGCTTTGTGCATCTTCTACGATGCCTGCAATTTCAGAGCTTTCATCATTGCTTAGGGAGGAATCTCAGAATGAAGAAATTAAACCTTTCTCTCCCAAGATCATCAGCCTAGAGTCGAAAGAACCACCTGCCTCTGTAGCTGAAGGAGGCAACCCAGAAGAATTTCAGCCATTTACTTTTTCTTTAAAAGGATTATCAGAGGAGGTTAGCCATCCAGCCGACTTTAAAAAGGGAGGAAATCAAGAAATAGGCCCATTACCACCAACTGGAAATTTGAAGGCACAAGTCATGGGAGATATTTTAGATAAGCTAAGTGAAGAAACAGGCCACCCAAATTCATCCCAGGTACTCCAGAGTATAACAGAACCATCAAAGATTGCTCCTTCTGACCTCCTTGTAGAACAAAAAAAGACAGAAAAAGCACTTCATTCAGATCAAACTGTTAAATTACCTGATGTAAGCACCTCTTCTGAAGATAAACAAGATCTGGGTATTAAGCAGTTTTCACTTATGAGAGAGAATTTGCCTTTGGAACAATCAAAATCATTTATGACAACCAAGCCTGCGGATGTCAAAGAAACAAAAATGGAAGAATTCTTTATTTCTCCAAAGGATGAAAACTGGATGTTGGGAAAGCCAGAAAATGTGGCTAGTCAACACGAACAGAGAATAGCAGGATCTGTGCAGCTGGATTCCTCTAGCAGCAATGAGCTGAGGCCAGGGCAGCTCAAGGCTGCTGTGTCCAGTAAGGACCATACATGTGAAGTGAGAAAGCAGGTCCTGCCGCATTCTGCTGAAGAATCTCATTTGTCATCACAAGAAGCAGTATCTGCTCTTGATACTTCCAGTGGTAATACAGAGACCTTATCAAGTAAAAGTTACTCTTCTGAAGAAGTAAAGCTGGCTGAAGAACCAAAGTCTTTAGTCCTAGCTGGAAATGTAGAGAGAAACATAGCAGAGGGGAAGGAGATTCATTCTTTGATGGAGAGTGAAAGTTTGCTATTGGAGAAAGCAAACACAGAGCTTTCCTGGCCTTCCAAAGAAGATAGCCAGGAAAAAATTAAACTACCTCCTGAAAGATTCTTCCAGAAACCAGTGTCTGGCCTATCAGTGGAACAGGTGAAGTCAGAAACAATCTCCTCTTCTGTCAAAACAGCCCATTTCCCGGCAGAAGGTGTGGAACCTGCATTGGGCAATGAAAAAGAAGCACACAGGAGCACACCTCCTTTTCCTGAAGAGAAGCCATTGGAAGAATCAAAAATGGTTCAGTCAAAGGTTATTGATGATGCTGATGAGGGAAAGAAACCATCACCTGAAGTAAAAATACCCACACAAAGAAAACCCATCTCCTCAATCCATGCAAGAGAGCCTCAATCCCCAGAGTCACCTGAGGTGACACAAAATCCACCTACACAACCAAAGGTGGCTAAGCCGGACCTTCCTGAGGAAAAGGGAAAGAAAGGAATTTCATCTTTCAAATCGTGGATGTCCAGCTTGTTTTTTGGATCGAGCACTCCAGATAACAAAGTTGCTGAACAAGAAGACTTAGAAACACAGCCAAGTCCATCCGTAGAAAAAGCAGTGACTGTGATAGATCCTGAAGGTACAATTCCCACCAATTTTAATGTAGCTGAGAAACCAGCTGATCATTCATTATCAGAGGTAAAACTTAAAACTGCTGATGAACCCAGAGGTACTTTAGTAAAATCTGGTGACGGTCAAAACGTTAAAGAAAAATCCATGATTTTATCAAATGTAGAAGATTTACAACAGCCAAAATTCATTTCTGAGGTGTCTAGGGAAGATTATGGAAAAAAAGAAATCTCAGGCGATTCAGAGGAAATGAACATAAACTCAGTAGTTACTTCTGCTGATGGTGAGAACCTTGAAATTCAATCTTATTCACTAATCGGTGAGAAATTGGTTATGGAAGAAGCCAAAACTATTGTTCCTCCTCATGTTACTGATAGTAAAAGAGTCCAGAAGCCAGCAATCGCTCCTCCATCTAAATGGAATATTTCTATTTTTAAGGAAGAGCCAAGAAGTGATCAAAAACAAAAATCACTCCTTTCATTTGATGTAGTAGATAAGGTGCCACAACAGCCAAAATCAGCTTCCTCCAACTTTGCAAGTAAAAATATCACAAAGGAATCAGAGAAACCAGAGTCAATTATTTTGCCAGTAGAAGAATCAAAAGGCAGTTTAATTGATTTCAGTGAAGACAGACTCAAGAAAGAAATGCAAAATCCTACTTCCTTGAAAATTTCTGAAGAGGAAACAAAACTCAGGTCTGTTAGTCCAACTGAGAAGAAAGATAATTTGGAAAACAGATCATATACCTTGGCAGAAAAGAAGGTGCTGGCAGAAAAACAAAACTCTGTGGCCCCATTAGAGCTTAGAGATAGTAATGAAATAGGGAAGACACAAATTACACTTGGATCTAGATCTACTGAACTGAAAGAATCAAAAGCCGATGCTATGCCACAGCACTTCTATCAAAATGAAGACTACAATGAAAGACCCAAAATCATTGTTGGTTCTGAAAAGGAGAAAGGTGAAGAAAAAGAAAATCAGGTATATGTGCTTTCAGAAGGAAAGAAGCAGCAGGAACATCAGCCTTATTCTGTGAATGTAGCCGAGTCTATGAGTAGAGAATCAGATATCTCTTTAGGTCATTCTTTGGGTGAAACTCAATCATTTTCATTAGTTAAAGCTACATCAGTTACTGAAAAATCAGAAGCCATGCTCGCAGAGGCTCACCCAGAAATCAGAGAAGCAAAGGCAGTAGGAACCCAACCACATCCTTTAGAAGAAAGTAAAGTTTTGGTGGAGAAAACCAAGACTTTCCTGCCGGTGGCTCTTTCTTGTCGTGATGAAATAGAGAACCACTCTTTATCTCAGGAAGGAAATCTAGTATTAGAAAAGTCAAGCAGAGATATGCCAGATCACAGTGAAGAAAAAGAACAGTTCAGAGAGTCAGAGCTATCGAAAGGCGGTTCAGTAGATATCACAAAAGAAACTGTGAAACAAGGATTTCAAGAAAAGGCAGTAGGAACCCAACCACGTCCTTTAGAAGAAAGTAAAGTTTTGGTGGAGAAAACTAAGACTTTCCTGCCAGTGGTTCTTTCTTGTCATGATGAAATAGAGAACCACTCTTTGTCTCAGGAAGGAAATCTAGTGTTAGAAAAGTCAAGCAGAGATATGCCAGATCACAGTGAAGAAAAAGAACAGTTCAAAGAGTCAGAGCTATGGAAAGGTGGTTCAGTAGATATCACAAAAGAAAGTATGAAAGAAGGATTTCCATCTAAAGAATCCGAAAGGACTTTAGCTCGTCCTTTTGATGAAACTAAGAGCTCAGAAACACCGCCATATTTGCTGTCACCTGTAAAACCACAAACTCTTGCTTCAGGAGCTTCTCCAGAAATTAACGCAGTGAAGAAAAAAGAAATGCCACGATCAGAATTGACTCCAGAAAGGCATACAGTTCATACTATTCAGACATCTAAAGATGACACATCCGATGTGCCTAAACAATCTGTTCTTGTTTCAAAGCACCACTTGGAGGCTGCGGAAGATACCCGTGTAAAGGAACCACTGTCTTCAGCAAAAAGCAACTATGCTCAATTTATATCTAATACATCAGCAAGCAATGCTGATAAAATGGTTTCTAATAAAGAAATGCCCAAGGAACCTGAAGACACATATGCAAAAGGTGAAGACTTTACAGTGACTAGTAAGCCAGCCGGACTTTCAGAAGATCAGAAGACTGCCTTTAGTATCATTTCTGAAGGCTGTGAGATATTGAATATTCATGCTCCGGCCTTTATTTCTTCAATCGATCAGGAAGAAAGTGAACAAATGCAAGATAAATTAGAATATTTGGAAGAGAAAGCCTCATTTAAAACCATACCACTCCCTGATGATAGTGAAACAGTTGCTTGTCATAAAACATTAAAGAGCAGGTTAGAAGATGAAAAAGTTACCCCATTGAAAGAAAATAAACAAAAGGAAACTCATAAGACAAAAGAAGAGATATCCACAGATTCAGAAACTGATTTATCATTTATTCAGCCCACAATTCCCAGTGAAGAGGATTATTTTGAAAAATATACTTTGATTGATTATAACATCTCCCCAGACCCAGAAAAACAGAAAGCTCCACAGAAATTAAATGTTGAAGAGAAACTCTCAAAGGAAGTTACAGAAGAAACTATCTCTTTCCCAGTAAGTTCAGTGGAAAGTGCACTAGAACATGAATATGACTTGGTGAAATTAGATGAAAGTTTTTATGGACCAGAAAAGGGCCACAACATATTATCTCATCCAGAGACCCAAAGCCAAAACTCAGCTGACAGGAATGTTTCAAAGGACACAAAGAGAGATGTGGACTCAAAGTCACCGGGGATGCCTTTATTTGAAGCAGAGGAAGGAGTTCTATCACGAACCCAGATATTTCCTACCACTATTAAAGTCATTGATCCAGAATTTCTGGAGGAGCCACCTGCACTTGCATTTTTATATAAGGATCTGTATGAAGAAGCAGTTGGAGAGAAAAAGAAGGAAGAGGAGACAGCTTCTGAAGGTGACAGTGTGAATTCTGAGGCATCATTTCCCAGCAGAAATTCTGACACTGATGATGGAACAGGAATATATTTTGAGAAGTACATACTCAAAGATGACATTCTCCATGACACATCTCTAACTCAAAAGGACCAGGGCCAAGGTCTGGAAGAAAAACGAGTTGGTAAGGATGATTCATACCAACCGATAGCTGCAGAAGGGGAAATTTGGGGAAAGTTTGGAACTATTTGCAGGGAGAAGAGTCTGGAAGAACAGAAAGGTGTTTATGGGGAAGGAGAATCAGTAGACCATGTGGAGACCGTTGGTAACGTAGCGATGCAGAAGAAAGCTCCCATCACAGAGGACGTCAGAGTGGCTACCCAGAAAATAAGTTATGCGGTTCCATTTGAAGACACCCATCATGTTCTGGAGCGTGCAGATGAAGCAGGCAGTCACGGTAATGAAGTCGGAAATGCAAGTCCAGAGGTCAATCTGAATGTCCCAGTACAAGTGTCCTTCCCGGAGGAAGAATTTGCATCTGGTGCAACTCATGTTCAAGAAACATCACTAGAAGAACCTAAAATCCTGGTCCCACCTGAGCCAAGTGAAGAGAGGCTCCGTAATAGCCCTGTTCAGGATGAGTATGAATTTACAGAATCCCTGCATAATGAAGTGGTTCCTCAAGACATATTATCAGAAGAACTGTCTTCAGAATCCACACCTGAAGATGTCTTATCTCAAGGAAAGGAATCCTTTGAGCACATCAGTGAAAATGAATTTGCGAGTGAGGCAGAACAAAGTACACCTGCTGAACAAAAAGAGTTGGGCAGCGAGAGGAAAGAAGAAGACCAATTATCATCTGAGGTAGTAACTGAAAAGGCACAAAAAGAGCTGAAAAAGTCCCAGATTGACACATACTGTTACACCTGCAAATGTCCAATTTCTGCCACTGACAAGGTGTTTGGCACCCACAAAGACCATGAAGTTTCAACGCTTGACACAGCTATAAGTGCTGTAAAGGTAAATAGATGTTGAACACACATAATTAATAATATACTAAGGATATCTTAATTCTTTTCTTCAGGTTCAATTAGCAGAATTTCTAGAAAATTTACAAGAAAAGTCCTTGAGGATTGAAGCCTTTGTTAGTGAGATAGAATCCTTTTTTAATACCATTGAGGTAAGTTAACACACCCATTTTACCTTAACCTGAGAAGTGGGCTTTTTTGCTTGTTTGTTTTCAGGAAAACTGTAGTAAAAATGAGAAAAGGCTAGAAGAACAGAATGAGGAAATGATGAAGAAGGTTTTAGCACAGTATGATGAGAAAGCCCAGAGCTTTGAGGAAGTGAAGAAGAAGAAGATGGAGTTCCTGCATGAGCAGATGGTCCACTTTCTGCAGAGCATGGACACTGCCAAAGACACCCTGGAGACCATCGTGAGAGAAGCAGAGGAGCTTGATGAGGCCGTCTTCCTGACTGTAAGTGCCAAGTAAAATGGGCTCAAACACCTCTCCTCCTCCTTCCTCTCTCTTTCTCCCTAAGTCGTTTGAGGAAATCAATGAAAGGTATATAAAACATGATACAATGTAGTGGCAAATTTAACTTATGTAGAGCTCTATTCCCCGATAGGTTGCTTTCTGCAATGGAGAGCACTGCTTCTTTAGAGAAAATGCCTGCTGCGTTTTCCCTTTTCGAACATTATGATGACAGCTCGGCAAGAAGTGACCAGATGTTAAAACAAGTGGCTGGTAAGCATTTTAATATATTAATTACCTAGATGATTAGTTACAATAAAACTTGTTTATATTCCAGTTCCACAGCCTCCTAGATTAGAACCTCAGGAACCAAATTCTGCCACCAGCACAACAATTGCAGTTTACTGGAGCATGAACAAGGAAGATGTCATTGATTCATTTCAGGTTTACTGCATGGAGGAGCCACAAGATGATCAAGAAGTAAATGGTAGGATTGCTAACACAAATACAAATGCATATATGTCTTCGATTTTAATTGTGTCTTATGCTAGAGTTGGTAGAAGAATACAGACTGACAGTGAAAGAAAGCTACTGCATTTTTGAAGATCTGGAACCTGACCGATGCTATCAAGTGTGGGTGATGGCTGTGAACTTCACTGGATGTAGCCTGCCCAGTGAAAGGGCCATCTTTAGGACAGGTAAGGAGATGGATGCTAAGGGTGCATTAGAAGCTCCACGACTGTCCTGACTCTCTTTCTGCAGCACCCTCCACCCCTGTGATCCGCGCTGAGGACTGTACTGTGTGTTGGAACACAGCCACTATCCGATGGCGGCCCACCACCCCAGAGGCCACGGAGACCTACACTCTGGAGTACTGCAGACAGCACTCTCCTGAGGGAGAGGGCCTCAGGTGAGGGGCCCTCTCCATGGGAGAGACTGCCCGTTTAAAATTATTATTTTCCTCTTGTATTTAGATCTTTCTCTGGAATCAAAGGACTCCAGCTGAAAGTTAACCTCCAACCCAATGATAACTACTTTTTCTATGTGAGGGCCATCAATGCATTTGGGACAAGTGAACAGAGTGAAGCTGCTCTCATCTCCACCAGAGGTACTTTCTCCTTTGCACACAGTGAGCTATTTATGTTTTAATACTATTTTCTCACCTGCAATAGGAACCAGATTTCTCTTGTTGAGAGAAACAGCTCATCCTGCTCTACACATTTCCTCAAGTGGGACAGTGATCAGCTTTGGTGAGAGGAGACGGCTGACGGAGTAAGTAGAAGAAGAAAGCACAAGTGGGCTGAACTGAGCATACTCTGATTGACTTCACCCACAGAATCCCGTCAGTGCTGGGTGAGGAGCTGCCTTCCTGTGGCCAGCATTACTGGGAAACCACAGTCACAGACTGCCCAGCATATCGACTCGGCATCTGCTCCAGCTCGGCTGTGCAGGCAGGTGCCCTAGGACAAGGGGAGACCTCATGGTACATGCACTGCTCTGAGCCACAGAGGTAAGCGAGCCCTTCCCCTCCCCTCTTCATCAAGTTTTATGTTTCCCATTCGCTTTCATTTCAGATACACATTTTTCTACAGTGGTATTGTGAGTGATGTTCATGTGACTGAGCGTCCAGCCAGAGTGGGCATCCTGCTGGACTACAACAACCAGAGACTTATCTTCATCAACGCAGAGAGCGAGCAGTTGCTCTTCATCATCAGGCACAGGTTTAATGAGGGTGTCCACCCTGCCTTTGCCCTGGAGAAACCTGGAAAATGTACTTTGCACCTGGGGATAGAGCCCCCGGATTCTGTAAGGCACAAGTGATCCTTGGCTTTCAGAATTTGCAAGAACAGCGATTTGAATTTTGGGGGGGTCTGCTGTTCATTCCTTTAGGTGCTATACATTATTCAAAAAGTCTCCCGCGCATTTGCACTAATGATGGCTGCATGCATAGCAATCAGCATGTGAGCAAAATCGACAAGAAAACCTTGACTTTACAGAGCAGTGTGTGAGTAAACAGAATGAAAACAACAACCTCCACTCTTTAGTTTATATAAGTTTGAGTTCTTTCCTAAATTAAAAGATCTACACTTGAGTTGGGAACCGAAAGAGAAAAATGGACTTCCATCTGTTTTACTGGTAAAGGAAATCCTCTGATGGACAGGTCAGAGTGAAGGAAGGTTGTGCTGGTAAGACATCTCTGACGAAGAGCCATGGATGCTTTCCACAAAATGTCACCTCGCTGCACTAAAGGATGATGAATCCTAATCATTAAAGGAATTGTTTCAGCTGATTTAAATTTATAATGAACTCTTTTGTAATAATGTATACTGTAGAACATGAGTCTCTCCTCCCTAAAATTTTAAATGTAGAAAAGTGCTATATATTAGAAATTTCCATTTTGTTAAATAAATGGTTAGAGTCTATAAAGCCAGTCGTGTTATGTGAACTTACTCCATGTA